GGCCTGCCTTTCTCTGTTGCTTTCTTTCTTGCTTTCTTTGTTCGGGTCGTCATCTCTTTCCTCTTTCTTTCTTTCTTTTCTTTCTTTCTCTCTCTGTCTTTTCTTCCTTTCTCTCTCTGTCTCTCCCTCTTTCTTTCTTTCCCCAAGGAGGATTTGCCTGCCTGCCTGCCTGCCTTCCTTCCTTCCTTCCTTCTTTCCTTCCTTCCTACCTTCCTTCCTTCCTTCCCCCTTCCCTTCTTTTTCTTTTGACAGAGTCTCACTCTGTCACCCAGGCTGGATTGCAATGGTGCAATCCCGGCTCACTACAACCTCCGCCTCCCGGGTTCAAGCGATTCTCCTGCCTCCCGAGTAGCTGGGATTACAGACGCGCGCCACCGCGCTGGGCTAATTTTTTGTATTTTTTAGTAGAGATGGGGTTTCACCATGTTGGCCTGGCTGGTCTCGAACTCCCGACCTCGCGATCCGCCCGCCTCGGCCTCCCAAAGTGCTGGGATTACAGGCCTGAGCCACCGCGCCCGGCCGGGTCTGCATTTCTGTATGAGGGCTCCCATGCCGCGTGAAACTTGCACTATGCTTTCCTCCTATTCATCTATCTTATGTCAATTTAATTCTCGGACCCAGCCGGGACCCCTAGAGGATGGAGGTGGAGTTCTGCCCTTACACTGAAAGCACAATCTTCCAAAAGCAGAGACACTCTTCAAAACTTTGAAAAGAGACTTTTAGGTCCTAGGGCAATGGAATCTCGTTTTCTCAAAAAGCCCTGCTTGCTTACCCTCTCGTTTTCCCCCAGGCCTGTTTTCTGGGACAGGGTGGGAGGCCCAAGGAGACAGCCAAGTTCAGGCCCCAAGCACCCAGCTCCTCCTCCCAGGGTGGGAGCCTGGCCAGAGTTCCCGACCCACCCCGCCCCATTCCCCGCTGGCGCTTGGTCCGCCCCTCCCCGTCTGGAAGCCTCCAGCAGCCCCGCCCGGCGGAACTAGGGGACGGGTGGGGGACGTCGAAGGGCGAGGGCGGTGACCCCGGGGCCAGAATTCTCGCAGGCGCCTGGGCCGGGTGCCCGGCCGTGCGTGAGTGCGGAACAAGTCTGGGCGCGGGGAAGAACTGCGTTGCCTTTTCCTTCCTCTACGTTAGCATCCTGTCCGGGGTCCCCGGCCCATGTGGCCTTTCTTCCAGCGACAGTACACTTAGCTCAGAACGGATTGACACCCACTCTGTGTTTCCACCGGGCGCGCAGGCTCTGCAATGCGGAGCGCGTTCTCTGAAGGACAGGCCCCGGAGTCACGGCTACAGCCACAGAAAGCGGAAACCGAGCTGCAGTCCAGAGGGGATCCCCGTACATTTCCAGCGGGCTCAGACACAGGGTCCCCCACAAGAAAGAAACAGGACAGAAAAAGTCAGGACACGTATGCTGTGGAGAGTCGAGGTCTCGCCTAGATCTTGGGTGTGGGTAGACGCAGCCGCTGGCAGTTTTCCTTTCCAGCGTCTCTGGGGAGCCTGGAGATGTCCTTGGTGCCGATGTGACACGAAGAGTGATTGCGCCGCCCTGCAGAGGCGGTGGCGGGACGCTGCGCTCGGGCTGGGAAAGGCCGGCCCCAGGGCGACCCCTCCGGAGGCCCCCGGAGAGCAGGTGTGCACCTCGCCTCCCGCTGGGCAGCCAGTCCATCTTTTTTGTTTGCTTGGTTTTCTCATAGGTCATTTGATTGCCCGCCTCAGAACGATGGATCTGCATCTCTTCGACTACTCAGAGCCAGGGAACTTCTCGGACATCAGCTGGCCATGCAACAGCAGCGACTGCATCGTGGTGGACACGGTGATGTGTCCCAACATGCCCAACAAAAGCGTCCTGCTCTACACGCTCTCCTTCATTTACATTTTCATCTTCGTCATCGGCATGATTGCCAACTCCGTGGTGGTCTGGGTGAATATCCAGGCCAAGACCACAGGCTATGACACGCACTGCTACATCTTGAACCTGGCCATTGCCGACCTGTGGGTTGTCCTCACCATCCCAGTCTGGGTGGTCAGTCTCGTGCAGCACAACCAGTGGCCCATGGGCGAGCTCACGTGCAAAGTCACACACCTCATCTTCTCCATCAACCTCTTCGGCAGCATTTTCTTCCTCACGTGCATGAGCGTGGACCGCTACCTCTCCATCACCTACTTCACCAACACCCCCAGCAGCAGGAAGAAGATGGTACGCCGTGTCGTCTGCATCCTGGTGTGGCTGCTGGCCTTCTGCGTGTCTCTGCCTGACACCTACTACCTGAAGACCGTCACGTCTGCGTCCAACAATGAGACCTACTGCCGGTCCTTCTACCCCGAGCACAGCATCAAGGAGTGGCTGATCGGCATGGAGCTGGTCTCCGTTGTCTTGGGCTTTGCCGTTCCCTTCTCCATTATCGCTGTCTTCTACTTCCTGCTGGCCAGAGCCATCTCGGCGTCCAGTGACCAGGAGAAGCACAGCAGCCGGAAGATCATCTTCTCCTACGTGGTGGTCTTCCTTGTCTGCTGGCTGCCCTACCACGTGGCGGTGCTGCTGGACATCTTCTCCATCCTGCACTACATCCCTTTCACCTGCCGGCTGGAGCACGCCCTCTTCACGGCCCTGCATGTCACACAGTGCCTGTCGCTGGTGCACTGCTGCGTCAACCCTGTCCTCTACAGCTTCATCAATCGCAACTACAGGTACGAGCTGATGAAGGCCTTCATCTTCAAGTACTCGGCCAAAACAGGGCTCACCAAGCTCATCGATGCCTCCAGAGTCTCAGAGACGGAGTACTCTGCCTTGGAGCAGAGCACCAAATGATCTGCCCTGGAGAGGCTCTGGGACGGGTTTACTTGTTTTTGAACAGGGTGATGGGCCCTATGGTTTTCTAGAGCAAAGCAAAGTAGCTTCGGGTCTTGATGCTTGAGTAGAGTGAAGAGGGGAGCACGTGCCCCCTGCATCCATTCTCTCTTTCTCTTGATGACGCAGCTGTCATTTGGCTGTGCGTGCTGACAGTTTTGCAACAGGCAGAGCTGTGTCGCACAGCAGTGCTGTGCGTCAGAGCCAGCTGAGGACAGGCTTGCCTGGACTTCTGTAAGATAGGATTTTCTGTGTTTCCTGAATTTTTTATATGGTGATTTGTATTTAAATTTTAAGACTTTATTTTCTCACTATTGGTGTACCTTATAAATGTATTTGAAAGTTAAATATATTTTAAATATTGTTTGGGAGGCATAGTGCTGACATATATTCAGAGTGTTGTAGTTTTAAGGTTAGCGTGACTTCAGTTTTGACTAAGGATGACACTAATTGTTAGCTGTTTTGAAATTATATATATATAAATATATATAAATATATAAATATATGCCAGTCTTGGCTGAAATGTTTTATTTACCATAGTTTTATATCTGTGTGGTGTTTTGTACCGGCACGGGATATGGAACGAAAACTGCTTTGTAATGCAGTTTGTGACATTAATAGTATTGTAAAGTTACATTTTAAAATAAACAAAAAACTGTTCTGGACTGCAAATCTGCACACACAACGAACAGTTGCATTTCAGAGAGTTCTCTCAATTTGTAAGTTATTTTTTTTTAATAAAGATTTTTGTTTCCTAAAAATGCATCAAGTCTCAGTTTTCAAAGTGTGTTTT